GGGTTTGCCGGGGCAGCCTCGCCCAGGGCCAGGCCTCGGAGACGCCCTGCCCTCCCCTCCCTTCCCCAGGTCCTTCCTCTAGGAGCGGCCAGCGGGCGCGGGGAGGTTGAATGGGGGACGCACCGCCTTTGTTCCCGTCCCTGCTTGGGCTCTGACCTTGAGAGAGACAAGAACAGAAGGAAAACGGAGCTTCTGCTCAAATCCGTTCAGCGGTGGCGGTGGTGGCGGCTCTCGCCTCGGTGGCCCCTGCATGCAAATGAGTGGCCCTGCCATGCCTGGGTGGAGGTGGTGCCCTTCCAGCTCCCACCTGTGCAGGTCCCAGTCCTGGTTTGAGAAGAGACCCCCTCCTCCCGACCCTGGCCCACCCCTCCTCACCCACGAGATCCCTTGAAGCAGGAGGGGGCTTCTGGTCCCAGGGTAGAAGGAAGCTTCCAGAACTCCCACCTTTGCCAGGTGGCATGCTGGGGCCGGGCACGCCAAGACCCCAGGCTCACGGCCCCTTGTCCTGTGCTTGGGTGCAGCCGCCACACTCTGCTCCGAAAGTGCTCACCTCCGGGAGTGGCCGTCCCCCTCCCTAAAAGAGCCCCCCACCAGACGGAGCCGCCCGGGAAGCTTCTCCAGCCTGTCTGGGCTACAGAGCCTTGTGTGGCTAGAACCCAAGGCCCTCACTCCAGGGGTGCTGAGAGAGCCTGTCCAGAGGGCCTGCCTCAGCCACCACCTGGGACAGGTTCACGCCCTCCACTGAAGAGACACCCGGCCAGCCCTGGGCCTTCGACCTGGGACGTCTGTAGTGGGGTCAGGGGATGAGACCTGGAGCTCAGAACAGACGGGCTGAGCTCCCTGGAGGAGAGAGAACTGAGAACCTTGTCCTGGCAGGGACGCTAGAGCACTGGGTGGGACAGACCTTTCTGGAAGAGCAAGATTTTAACAGGAAGAAAAAGTGGAAGGACTTCCCAGCAGGACCCAGCCTGAACAAAGGTCAGGTGGTGTGGCCCGCGTGGCCCGCTGGGGAATCGGGGGAGGAGGGCACGCAGGAGACACAGGACAGAGCCCACCACGTCTCAGAGCTGTGGGACGGTGGTGGGTCCGGTCCCCACCCCACCTTGCTGGGGCACAGGTTAGCTTGCCCATCTCTGGGTTCACGGTCCCTGCCAGGAGTTTGGGTAATGCCTCACACAGGGACCTTCGGGTCCAAGGGCTGTTGGTGCTTGCCCTGCAGTTCCCTCTCCTGCACTGGGCCTGGTGAATGACACTAATTCAGAGACGTACAACACGATCTGGGCATCGCCAGCAAAGTCCAGCCAGCGTTTGATGACAGCCTACCCTCCACAAGCTCAGAGTCTGGTGAGGGAGGCTGTGGCATGAATAAGGGCAAAAACAGAGGGCAGGCCAGGTGCAGTGGCTCACGCCTGTAATCCTAGCACTTTGGGAAGCCCAGGTGGGAAGATCGCCTGAGCCCAGGAGTTCAAGACCAGCGTGGCCAACATGGCCAGACACTGTCTCTATAGATTGGAAAAAAGACAAAGCAGAGGCCAGGCCCCCAGTTCCCCACCTGTGTCAGCCTACCAGGAGGAGAAATCACTCGGCGTTCCCTGAACAGATCAGACCCCGGGTCTTTGCACAAGCTGTGCCCCCGGGCAGCGGCCCTCCCCTGCCTGCAGGATTCGTGCGTGGAGACTGATTTGCTGTCGGCCGGGGCTTCACTCTGGGCTTCTTGGATCCCATCCCCAGCTGCTCACACTCCACATCGGTCCACCTACTATGCTCCCGGCACCCTTAGGGCTGAGGTGTAGGGACTTACTCCATCCCCAGGGAACAGGCCCCTCTGAAACTCTGCCCCGGCCCCCGCAGGGAGACTGGAGTTGGCCGAGCCCGATTTGGGACGCGTGCGTCGGGGTTGGTGAGGCTGCGGATAGCGCTGGAACCGGGCAGGTGAGAGGCCCGGGACCCAGGGCCGGGCCGGGGGCGCTGACCTCTGGCCGCCTTGTCCCCGCAGGTTCCACGCAGGCGCGGGGGACGACGGCGGGGGCTACACGGTGGAGGTGAGCATCAATGACTACCTGGACATCTACTGCCCGCACTATGGGGCGCCGCTGCCGCCGGCCGAGCGCATGGAGCACTACGTGCTGTACATGGTCAACGGCGAGGGCCACGCCTCCTGCGACCACCGCCAGCGCGGCTTCAAGCGCTGGGAGTGCAACCGGCCCGCGGCGCCCGGGGGGCCGCTCAAGTTCTCGGAGAAGTTCCAGCTCTTCACGCCCTTCTCCCTGGGCTTCGAGTTCCGGCCCGGCCACGAGTATTACTACATCTGTGAGTGGGGTCGGGCCGGGGCTGCCGGGGCCTTCCCCACTCATCCCCATCCCCTCTCTTCTAGCTGCCACGCCTCCCAATGCTGTGGACCGGCCCTGCCTGCGACTGAAGGTGTACGTGCGGCCGACCAGTAAGTGCTCAGGGGGATGGGCAGGATCCAGGGCCGCTGAGCGTGCTGTCTCTGCCACCCGCAGACGAGACCCTGTACGAGGCTCCTGAGCCCATCTTCACCAGCAATAACTCGTGTAGCAGCCCGGGCGGCTGCCGCCTCTTCCTCAGCACCATCCCCGTGCTCTGGACCCTCCTGGGTTCCTAGTCCCAGCCCCGCAGGACGCCGACCCTGCCTGGACGGCCCCGCCTGGACCGCCTGACCTCGGCCCTCCGGACCCGGCTGCGGCCCCCGCCTCCGAGACCAAATAGAGACGCTGCTTCTCCCTCGCCTGGTGCCGCCCCCGCCGGGCAGGGGCCATCCACCCGCCCCAGGACCAGCCCTCAGGGAGGGGAAACGGCCGAGAGCCCCCCCCCGGAGGCCCGAGGGGCCGGGGTGTGGATGCGGACCGTGGCCAGGCCATCTCCTCTGGGGCGTCGGAGAACCCGGGAACCTCTTGGCGATTTTTTTTTTTTTTTTTTTTTTTTTTTTTTTTTTTAGTGTATTTTTCGTGGTTGGATCAAAAAGACTTGAGTTTTTAATTTAATTTATTCCCTGCCGTTGTAGCGGGGCGGGGTCCCTGTGCCCTGGCCTGGGGGAGGGGAACGCGGAACATGGGGTCGGGAACACAGCCGCTCCCCTCTGCTCTGCACCCCACTCGTGGGGGAACACAGCCGCTCCCCTCTGCTCTGCACCCCACTCGTGGGGGAACACAGCCGCTCCCCTCTGCTCTGCACCCCACTCGTGGGGGAACACAGCCGCTCCCCTCTGCTCTGCACCCCACTCGTGGGGGAACACAGCTGCAGCCCACCGCGGACCCCCCTGGTGCTCCAGGTTGGGTGAGTCTGAGCCGGAAGGGGTACGTGGTGGGCGCCCCTCATTGTGGCTGGGGAGACCTCATACCCCATCGCCCACCCCCGTCCTCCTGGTCATTTCCTCCCAGACACTGTTTTGCCCCAGCGCCCTTCGGAATCACAGTCCCGCCGTGTCTTAGAAACTGCTTTGGCCGATGCAAACAGCCCCCTACCCGTCCCCCTCGCCTCACACGGTCCCTCTCCGAGGCCGAGAAGACCTTCTGTTCCTGTAAATACAGCCAGCAAGTGCAAACTGTGATTTTATTTTCCACGTATTCCTGAGGACGGACTGGACCGTCTATGTTTTTTCAGCCCTTCATAGGGGGTCTTTTATTTTGGTGGGGGGGTGGGGTGGACTTTTAGAGTAGAAGCTGCACTTGGCAATAAGCTCGTGTCGTCTGTCAGAGCCCCTCTCTCAACTCTGTGACCTGATAATGTTTCTAAGAAAAAGAAAAAAAGGACAAAAGGGAGGGAACCACTACCAAAAAAAAAAAAAGAAACTCCTCCCCGAAGACACTTTAATGAAGGAAACAACACATTTATACGGATTTCATATTTCTACCCGCCTTTCCTGACTCTGTGTTTTATATATATTATATATAAATATATATTGTGTACGGCCGCCGGCCGGCGGCTCGAGGCACGCCCGGTGGTGGGGGGTGGGCAGAGGGCTTTTGTAGGGGGTCGGCGGGGCGGGCCGCGTTGCCAGGCCTGGAGCTGGCGACCGGGCCTCCCTCTTCCCGTCACAATCAACTTTGGATTCTGTATTTTTTTATAATAAAATGAGCATAAACCTCAAACGCGTGTGTCTGTATGTGGGGGCCTTGCCCTA